CTCTGTTGCCCAGGCTGGAGTGCAGTGGCGTGATCATAGCTCAATGCTTCGTTGAACTCCTGGGCTCAAGCAATCCTCCTGCCTCAGCCTCCCAAATAGCTGGAACCATAGGCATGCGCCACAATGCCTGCCTAATTTTTATATTTCTTTGTAGAGATGAGGCCTCGCTATATTCCCCAGGCTGGTCTGGAACTCCTGGCTTCAAGTGATGCTCCAGCCTCAGCCTCCCAAAGCCGACTAGCCACCTTGCCAGCCTGTTTGTGATTATTTGATTGAAGTGTGTCACCCCTACTTCACCATGAGCTCAGGGCTCAAGGGGGACGGGGCTGGTGCCTGTTTTGTCCTGGACACCTGGGAACATCATAGGCACTTAGGAAATGTCTGTGGGATGATTGGTGCTGCTCCACAAGCTCGCCACCACCCATGAGGTGCAGGCATCGCAGAAAGGGCCTGGCAGGGGACAGACCATAGTGTCTTAAGCTCCCATAACCAGCCTAAGGAGGGAGGGAAGAAGGGAGGAGTGGCTGTGGCTCCAGATAATAAAAGCTGGGGCCAGGCCCTGGGGGGCATAACTGGCCTGAGATAACCTGAAAGACCTGAGGCGGAGGAGAGTCGTCACATTCCAGGGAGACTGCACACACACACAAACCACATGCACGTGCATGCACGCACACTCAGACACACACACTACACACACAGGGACACACACAGCCTACACATGTGCACATACAGCCTGTACATGCACACACACACACATACCACACCACATAAGAGGACACACACAGCCTACACAGGCATACACACACACCACATACACACTACACACCGGGACACACACACAAAAGGCCTATGCATGTGCACACACATACACACGGACACATACATGCACACACACGGGCCTGCAGCTCTGAAAGGACTCATGACTTTGGTGGCAAGAGGAGCTGGCGGAGCCCAGCCAGTGGGCGGGGCCAGGGGAGGGGCGGGCAGGTAGGTGCAGCCACTCCTGGGAGGACCCTGCGTGGCCAGACGGTGCTGGTGACTCGTCCACACTGCTCGCTTCGGATACTCCAGGCGTCTCCCGTTGCGGCCGCTCCCTGCCTTAGAGGCCAGCCTTGGACACTTGCTGCCCCTTTCCAGCCCGGATTCTGGGATCCTTCCCTCTGAGCCAACATCTGGGTCCTGCCTTCGACACCACCCCAAGGCTTCCTACCTTGCGTGCCTGGAGTCTGCCCCAGGGGCCCTTGTCCTGGGCCATGGCCCAGAAGGGGGTCCTGGGGCCTGGGCAGCTGGGGGCTGTGGCCATTCTGCTCTATCTTGGATTACTCCGGTCGGGGACAGGTAAGTGAGGACGTGGGGGCAGGGTGGGGACATACTCACCCCTCCTCTTTCTCTTTCTTTCTAGGAGCGGAAGGGGCAGAAGGTGAGACTTTCCTCGGAGAGGGAGGAGGGGAGCAACCTGACCCCTTCCCTTCCTCCCTGGGCAGCTCCCTGCGGTGTGGCCCCCCAAGCACGCATCACAGGTGGCAGCAGTGCAGTCGCCGGTCAGTGGCCCTGGCAGGTCAGCATCACCTATGAAGGCGTCCATGTGTGTGGTGGCTCTCTCGTGTCTGAGCAGTGGGTGCTGTCAGCTGCTCACTGCTTCCCCAGGTACCAAATGGTGAAAGTCAAAAGTGGGCTGGCCTGGGTCTCAGCCTTTGCCCCCTGCCTGCAGCGAGCACCACAAGGAAGCCTATGAGGTCAAGCTGGGGGCCCACCAGCTAGACTCCTACTCCGAGGACGCCAAGGTCAGCACCCTGAAGGACATCATCCCCCACCCCAGCTACCTCCAGGAGGGCTCCCAGGGCGACATTGCACTCCTCCAACTCAGCAGACCCATCACCTTCTCCCGCTACATCCGGCCCATCTGCCTCCCTGCAGCCAACGCCTCCTTCCCCAACGGCCTCCACTGCACTGTCACTGGCTGGGGTCATGTGGCCCCCTCAGGTGAGGTGGGACGCTGGGTGCCTAGAGGTGTGGGGCCCAGGGTAAGCCTCTTTTACCCCCACAGTGAGCCTCCTGACGCCCAAGCCACTGCAGCAACTCGAGGTGCCTCTGATCAGTCGTGAGACGTGTAACTGCCTGTACAACATCGACGCCAAGCCTGAGGAGCCGCACTTTGTCCAAGAGGACATGGTGTGTGCTGGCTATGTGGAGGGGGGCAAGGACGCCTGCCAGGTAAGCACAGGCCCGGGGGGCAGATGACCAGTCCTGATGGCTGCTGTGTGGCTTCTCTCCTCAGGGTGACTCTGGGGGCCCACTCTCCTGCCCTGTGGAGGGTCTCTGGTACCTGACGGGCATTGTGAGCTGGGGAGATGCCTGTGGGGCCCGCAACAGGCCTGGTGTGTACACTCTGGCCTCCAGCTATGCCTCCTGGATCCAAAGCAAGGTGACAGAACTCCAGCCTCGTGTGGTGCCCCAAACCCAGGAGTCCCAGCCCGACAGCAACCTCTGTGGCAGCCACCTGGCCTTCAGCTCTGCCCCAGCCCAGGGCTTGCTGAGGCCCATCCTTTTCCTGCCTCTGGGCCTGGCTCTGGGCCTCCTCTCCCCATGGCTCAGCGAGCACTGAGCTGGCCCTACTTCCAGGATGGATGCATCACACTCAAGGACAGGAGCCTGGTCCTTCCCTGATGGCCTTTGGACCCAGGGCCTGACTTGAGCCACTCCTTCCTTCAGGACTCTGCGGGAGGCTGGGGCCCCATCTTGATCTTTGAGCCCATTCTTCTGGGTGTGCTTTTTGGGACCATCACTGAGAGTCAGGAGTTTTACTGCCTGTAGCAATGGCCAGAGCCTCTGGCCCCTCACCCACCATGGACCAGCCCATTGGCCGAGCTCCTGGGGAGCTCCTGGGACCCTTGGCTATGAAAATGAGCCCTGGCTCCCACCTGTTTCTGGAAGACTGCTCCCGGCCCGCCTGCCCAGACTGATGAGCACATCTCTCTGCCCTCTCCCTGTGTTCTGGGCTGGGGCCACCTTTGTGCAGCTTCGAGGACAGGAAAGGCCCCAATCTTGCCCACTGGCCGCTGAGCGCCCCCGAGCCCTGACTCCTGGACTCCGGAGGACTGAGCCCCCACCGGAACTGGGCTGGCGCTTGGATCTGGGGTGGGAGTAACAGGGCAGAAATGATTAAAATGTTTGAGCACAACTTGCCGTGCATGTGTGAAGTGAAATGAAGAA